TAGGACTTCCTGGTGTCCCCAGGGCTGTGGCACGTAGCTAGGGATACCGAGGGGGAGATCTGTGGCCAGCACTCGAACGGAGCAGGAGCCCCCACTCTCAGAGCACTGAGAGAGGTGAGACATGTGGGATCCTGGGCAACGAGGGAGCGAGGCATGCCTCCCTCCAGAGGGCCAGTCCAGAAAGGGGGCGACCTATGCAGCCTCTGCCCGAGGGAGCCCCGCAGCTCAGAACACCTAACAAAAGAAACGCAGGCAGGCGCCAGTGATCACAGGAGGCTCCCCTCAAGGTCCAGGAGCTGATGGGGGGCTATCGCTCTCCCGTCTCAATGCAAAGCACACCTGCGAACGCGAAGTACAGAAGAACCTTGCTGCTGGAGATAGCAGCCGTTCCTCTTAAGCACCATCTATTGGATCACAGCCCTAACTACAACACCAAAATTGGCCAGCTAATACAACATCTGTGAAACCAAGCACAATTCACCCACCCGTAAGGGCCCTGTACAGAACCCTGGCCCTCTGAAGCATCCAGAAACGAAGCCAGCTGACAATACCCAACTTACACCACAGTTAAAGGAACACCAACCCTCCCAGATGAGAGTCAGTGCAAGAACTCTGGCAATTCAAAAAGACACAGTGTCCCCTCAGAAGACCCAGGCCTGAGGAGGGAAGTGAGGAGCAGCCCCGACTCCCGGCTCAGTCGGAAACACCGGCGTTGGGGAAAACCAAGTAATAAAACCGCGAAACTGCGCCTGTGCGCGGGAGGATTCCAGATGGTTGCACGCAATCCCAGCGGGGTGGGGCAGGACCTTCCCCAGGGGCGGGACCTTCCCCAGGGGCGGGAAAAGCCAGGCCCCTCCCCGACCTCCTGAGCCCAAAACCGGGTTGTGCCCATGACTGACAGGCAAGGCTCCGCCCTACTCCCCGCCCCTTTAGCACCTCCTGACTGCCGATTGGCGGGCTCGCCTTGGTCTCAACGCTGATTGGCTGGCAGCACTACAGGCTGGCACCCACCGCGTCTCACCTCCTGAGCGGCTCCGAGAAGACGCCCGGCCAGGGTGAACACCGCGGCAGGAGAAAACGGGAGACTGTGAAGAGCATGGGGAGCCTTTGTCGTGCAGCGTGAAACCCTTGTAAACCCTCATCCCAAGACCTTCAAATTTTATTGCCCCATCTCAGCACCTTCTCCTTCCACAGGAGCCTTTGGCCTAGGAGCTGGGAGACTCAGGGGCCCTTCCCACACTCAGAATTGGAGCAGGGCCTTCTAGACAGTCCCAGCACCATGAGCCCTGAAAGGTCCCAAGAGGAGAGCCCAGAAGGAGACACAGAGAGAACAGAGCGGAAGCCCATGGTGAGAAGTCGGGGAGGCGAAGCCAGACTCCCAGCAGGAGCTGATCTCTGGAGTGCTGCAGACTCCTGGCCTGTACCCTTGGGTGACTCTGTCTGAATGTGCATGGAATGGGGGCAGCTGGTCCTGGCCAGGACATGGGGGAGAAAAGAACACTAGCATCAGCGACTGCTCTGTGTCAGCAGAGAGCTAGGAAAATGCTCAGTGTCTGCTCAGTTAAACAGGACACAATCTGGAGAAGGAGGGAAGGTCTTTATGTTTCACAGAGACTCCCAGAGGCCCCAGGCTATGCCCTACACGCAGGGTAGAGGAAAAGGACCAGCTCGATGTGTATTAGTAAATCACTGATGGAATCTGTTACTTCCTCTAGGTCAAAGATGCCTTCAAAGACATTTCCATATACTTCACCAAGGAAGAATGGGCAGAAATGGGAGACTGGGAGAAAACTCGCTATAGGAATGTGAAAATGAACTATAATGCACTGATTACTGTAGGTAACAGGAAGTGCTGGGCACAGACCAGGTTTCAGAGCAAAATTTTTTGCTTCTTTTCAGGTCTCAGAGCCACTCGACCAGCTTTCATGTGTCACCGAAGGCAGGCCATCAAACTCCAGGTGGATGACACAGAAGATTCCGATGAAGAATGGACACCTAGGCAGCAAGGTAAGAGGGAAGGGAAGGAGGATTTTTTTTTTAACCAAACCACTGATTTCTCATCACCTCTTAGTCAAACCTCCTTGGATGGCCTTCAGAGGAGAACAGAGTAAACACCAGAAGGTAAGTATCTCCCAAATCCTGTTGACAAGAAATTGTCTTTTAATATGTGATTCTCACATTAAAGGGAATGCCCAAGGCGTCATTCAATAATGAATCTAGTTTGAGAGAATTGTCAGGAACGCCAAATTTACTGAATACAAGTGACTCAGAGCAGGCTCAGAAACCAGTGTCCCCTCCTGGAGAAGCAAGTACCTCTGGACAGCACTCTAGACTAAAACTGGGTAAGAAAAAATTTGAGGGGAATTTAGTCCCTCAATTTTACCCATCTACTCTTCTCCAACCTAGAACTCAGGAGGAAGGAGACTGAAGGAAAGATGTATAGCCTGCGAGAAAGAAAGGGTCATGCATACAAAGAGATCAGCGAGCCACAGGATGATGACTACCTCTGTGAGTGACCCTTTCAGCCACTCACACAGCTTACTTTCCTAATCCCTGCTTCCCTCACTTCCAGATTGTGAGATGTGTCAGAACTTCTTCATTGACAGCTGTGCTGCTCATGGGCCCCCTACATTTGTAAAGGACAGTGCAGTGGACAAGGGGCATCCCAACCGTTCAGCCCTCAGTCTGCCCCCGGGGCTGAGAATTGGGCCATCAGGCATCCCTCAGGCTGGGCTTGGAGTATGGAACGAGGCATCTGATCTGCCACTGGGTCTGCACTTTGGCCCCTATGAGGGCCGAATTACAGAAGACGAAGAGGCAGCCAACAGTGGATATTCCTGGCTAGTAAGAAGAGCCTGCTGTTTCCCCTGTTCTGTAAAAAGTCTTTACCTTATTTTTTGAAACTCAGATCACCAAGGGGAGAAACTGCTATGAGTATGTGGATGGAAAAGATAAATCCTCGGCCAACTGGATGAGGTAAGGCCACTAGGTCTCTTAGTTTCAGAGAGTCTTTCTTTCCCTTTGCCTGCCTTGACCCCAGGTATGTGAACTGTGCCCGGGATGATGAAGAGCAGAACCTGGTGGCCTTCCAGTACCACAGGCAGATCTTCTATAGAACCTGCCGAGTCATTAGGCCAGGCTGTGAACTGCTGGTCTGGTCTGGGGATGAGTATGGCCAGGAACTGGGCATCAGATCTTCTATAGAACCTGCCGAGTCATTAGGCCAGGCTGTGAACTGCTGGTCTGGTATGGGGATGAGTATGGCCAGGAACTGGGCATCAAGTGGGGCAGCAAGTGGAAGAAAGAGCTCATGGCAGGGAGAGGTAGGCATCACTATTACTCTTTTAAAAGGACACATCTACCCTGACCAAAAACTTCCTCTTTCAGAACCAAAGCCAGAGATCCATCCATGTCCCTCATGCTGTCTGGCCTTTTCAAGTCAAAAATTTCTCAGTCAACATGTGGAACGCAATCACTCCTCTCAGAACTTCCCAGGACCATCTGCAAGAAAACTTCTCCAACCAGAGAATCCCTGCCCAGGGGATCAGAATCAGGAGCGGCAATATTCTGATCCACGCTGCTGTAATGACAAAACCAAAGGTCAAGAGATCAAAGAAAGGTCCAAACTCTTGAATAAAAGGACATGGCAGAGGGAGATTTCAAGGGCCTTTTCTAGCCCACCCAAAGGACAAATGGGGAGCTCTAGAGTGGGAGAAAGAATGATGGAAGAAGAGTCCAGAACAGGCCAGAAAGTGAATCCAGGGAACACAGGCAAATTATTTGTGGGGGTAGGAATCTCAAGAATTGCGAAAGTCAAATATGGAGAGTGTGGGCAAGGTTTCAGTGATAAGTCAGATGTTATTACACACCAAAGGACACACACAGGGGGGAAGCCCTACGTCTGCAGAGAGTGTGGGAGGGCTTTAGCCGGAAGTCAGACCTCCTCAGTCACCAGAGGACACACACAGGGGAGAAGCCTTATGTCTGCAGAGAGTGTGAGCGGGGCTTTAGCCGGAAGTCAGTCCTCCTCATTCACCAGAGGACACACAGGGGAGACGCCCCAGTCTGCAGGAAGGATGAGTAAGTCATTAGTAATAAAACCTTATCTCAATAGCCACAAGAAGACAAACGTGATCACCACACACTTGCACACCCCAGCTCTGAGGTGGCTTCAGCGAAAGTCTGCTAACCCCTTACATTCCCCGAGAGTGTAAAGAGATCGGAAATAACTAATTAAACAAATCCGCCACTTTCATGACTAGAGTTGAGGAAGAACAGGGGATAGTTCTGTAAGTGTTCGGGGGACGTCAACATGTGTGGTTGTTTCCCGCACTGATCCCCTCCATTTTTTGTGTTTTGCCTCCTGTTCTAATTAATTTTGTCTCCATACATATCTGAACCCCAAGTGTGTACCTCATTCTTCCCTTATCACTGAAGGAAGGAAGAGTCCAGAAGGGCCACAGAGAACTCAAACGTTCAGTTCAAGTCTCCACAGGAATTCAACCCCAGAAAGACATAAACTTGGAGTCCATCTGGTTTAATTATTGGAGAATCGATTCCCAAGTCCAGGAAGAGAAATGTAGGGTTTTACAGAGTCGCAGCAGGAAAGAGAGCTCCCTGGTCTCCTGGGAAGTGTGACCTCTTCTAATGGACCCCTCTCCTCTGCTGCCATACTCCCCCTTGGCTCCCCCTGTCTCCTCTCCTGATTTCCTCCAATCTCTGTAGCCCCAGAAGTGAACGCCAGACAGGAACACGCATGTGTGTATATATGTGTTCACGTGTGCTATGTGTGTTAAGCCTGCATGCATGGGTGTGGGGGTATGTGCCCTCTGTGTACGTATCTGTGTGAGTGTGGGGGTTTCAAGGGTGTATTAGGAATAACGCTCAAAATCCTAAGGAAATTGAATACTCTGAGAGAAGAGAGACAGACCCTCTCATACTGTTTTATATTGTTTTATACTCAGAAAAGGAAAAAGAAGCAAAACTAAAGGCAGGTAGCCTGGCGCCTAGGAACCAGACCTGAAACCAAGGAACCAGACCCGAAACCAGGCCTGGGCCGGCCTGACCTAAGCCTGGTAGTTAAAATTCGACCCCTGACCTAGCAACTGATGTTATCTATAGATTATAGAAAGACATTGTGAAACTTCCCGGTCTGTTCTGTTCCACTCTGACCATCGGTGCATGCAGCCCCTGTCACCTACCCCCTGCTTGCTCAATCGATCACGACCCTCTCACGTGGACCCCCTTAGAGTTGTGAGCCCTTAAAAGGGACAGGAATTGCTCACTCGGGGAGCTCGGCTCTTGAGACAGCAGTCTTGCTGATGCTCCTGGCCGAATAAACCGCTTCCTTCTTTAACTCTGTGTCTGAGGGGTTTCGTCTGCGGCTCA